TATTAGCAGGCTCCATTGGGAATGGCTTTATGGGGGGCATAAGCATGATCTGGCATTTCCCCCTAAGCATTTTCCTAGAAAAAAAAAATCAAGGCTGGAGATTGGCCCGTAATAAGCAGTAGAAGGGGAAACAAGAAAATGTCCAGTGGGCAGGGGAGGCCAAATCGCAGAAAGCCTCGGGTTACGTCCTAGGCAAGGTATATGAGGCAACGAGAAACGTCCATGGGCGGAGCGTCCTCGGCATTATGTGAGCGGGGTCGGGATCAGGACTGAAAAGGTGAGACTTGGGACTGGGACTTTGAAAAGCTGCTTAAGGAACTGGGCACTGCTCTGAGGCCGTGGGAGAATCCAATTAAGACTATCAGGGGCTGGCTGGCGTGGTGGCTCACGCCTGTCATCCCAGCGCTTTGAAAGGAGGCTGAGGAGGGAGTATCTCTTGAGCCCCAGAGATCAAGACCATCCTGGGTAACATAGTGAGACCCCCATGTCTAAAAAAAATTAGCCAGGCGTGGTAGCGCACGCCTGTAGTCCCAGCTACATGGGAGGTATCGCTTGAGCCCAGGAGGTTGAGGCTGCAGTAAGCCACGATTGCAGGACTGCGCTCCAGCCTGGGCGACAGAGTGAGACCCTGTCTCTTAAAGAAATAAAAATAAAAAAGTCAGAAGAATGGACACTGGGAGTGGACGAAAGGTAGGGTCCATTGCTTGGTGTTGGAAGTGTCGGAAGCAAAGCATAAAGAACCTGGGGGCTTGTCTCAGGAGGGCGATGACAGCCAATGAAAAGCAGTCATGGGCGTGGCGCTGTCAAACTTCGAGGGGCGGGACCGAGGACACAGAGCCGGGGCGGAGCCCAAGGTGAAACCAATGAGAAGCCTCCGGGTGGGCGGGGCATCGGCCTAAGGCCAAGGGCGGAGCCAATGAGAAGCAGCGCCGCGTTCCCGCTGCCCCCCGCCCCCGTGGGGCGCGCGCCGGAGCCACGGGCAGCCGTTAGGGGCGGGGTCTGCAGCCGCCCGCGCGCGGCTCGCGCCCTCCCCTTTGTGTCGCCATGGCGGCGGCAGCGGCGACGAGAACGGCGAGCGAGGGGTCGAGCGCGGCCGGGGCCTGAGGAGGCTACGCGACCATGGTGGTAAGGGTCCCACGCGGCCGTCAGCCTGTCCGTCTGGGGGCCTCTGATTCTTTCTGCTCTACAGGCACGCAGCACTGACAGCCTGGATGGCCCAGGGGAGGGCTCGGTGCAGCCTCTACCCACTGCTGGGGGGCCCAGTGTGAAGGGGAAGCCTGGGAAGAGGTGAGGGTGAGGGAGGAAAGGGCTCAGCTAGGGAGCTGCTGGTGACGCATCCCCTGTCTCCCAGGCTCTCAGCTCCTCGAGGCCCCTTCCCGCGGCTGGCTGACTGCGCCCATTTCCACTACGAGAACGTTGACTTTGGCCACATTCAGGTATGGGGGCTTTGCATTTGCACCCAGGAGGGAAGTCCACCTGGGCCTTGCTTTCCCTCTGCAGCTCCTGCTGTCTCCAGACCGTGAAGGGCCCAGCCTCTCTGGAGAGAATGAGCTGGTGTTCGGGGTGCAGGTGACCTGTCAGGTGAGGCCATCCCGCCTCTCATCTAGCCTGAGCCCTGCTCCCTTCTGTCCCTCTGCTCCCACAGGGCCGTTCCTGGCCGGTTCTCCGGAGTTACGATGACTTTCGTTCCCTGGATGCCCACCTCCACCGGTGCATATTTGACCGGAGGTTCTCCTGCCTTCCGGAGCTTCCCCCGCCCCCCGAGGGTGCCAGGGCTGCCCAGGTAACCTGCTTGTTGTCTCAGCCCCTGCCTCACACAGAGGCCCACTCTGACAACCTGCCCCCAGATGCTGGTGCCACTGCTGCTGCAGTACCTGGAGACACTGTCAGGACTGGTGGACAGTAACCTCAACTGCGGGCCTGTGCTCACCTGGATGGAGGTGGGCCTGGGCAGGGGGCTTGGAGATTCCGACCTGTCCTTGCCACATTCCACCTCTATTTCAGCTGGACAATCACGGCCGGCGACTGCTCCTCAGTGAGGAGGCGTCACTCAATATCCCTGCAGTGGCGGCCGCCCATGTGATCAAACGGTATACAGCCCAGGCGCCAGATGAGCTGTCCTTTGAGGTGAGGCTGTGGGGAAGCAGATTCCAGCTGGGTGACCCTTCTCTTCCCACCCGCCCTCTCCCAGGTGGGAGACATTGTCTCGGTGATCGACATGCCACCCACAGAGGATCGGAGCTGGTGGCGGGGCAAGCGAGGCTTCCAGGTGAGTCCAGCTGGGCGCGGACAGGTGGGGCTGTGGCCCAGCTACTGACCCTGACCTTCCTCAGGTCGGGTTCTTCCCCAGTGAGTGTGTGGAACTCTTCACAGAGCGGCCAGGTCCGGGCCTGAAGGCGGGTAAGTGCCATGGATGGATGGGAGGTGTGGGGCACTCATCCCTTCCACCCCATTTTTCGCCTAGCAGATGCCGATGGCCCCCCATGTGGCATCCCGGCTCCCCAGGGTATCTCGTCTCTGACCTCAGGTAATAGAAATAGGCGGTCAGGTCCCAGCCCCCTGCCTTTGCCCTTTGCCCCTTGCCCCCACAGCTGTGCCACGGCCTCGTGGGAAGCTGGCCGGCCTGCTCCGCACCTTCATGCGCTCCCGCCCTTCTCGGCAGCGGCTGCGGCAGCGGGGAATCCTGCGACAGAGGGTGTTTGGCTGCGATCTTGGCGAGCACCTCAGCAACTCAGGCCAGGATGGTGAGGCCGGGGCCCACCCACCCCACCCGTCAGCCCACCCAGCCCTGACCTTGCTTTCTCCCAGTGCCCCAGGTGCTGCGCTGCTGCTCCGAGTTCATTGAGGCCCACGGGGTGGTGGATGGGATCTACCGGCTCTCAGGCGTGTCTTCCAACATCCAGAGGCTTCGGTGAGGGCCCTTAGCCAACCCTGTCCTTCCACGATCTTCCTCCTCCTTGACACGGTGGTCTCAGGCACGAGTTTGACAGTGAGAGGATCCCGGAGCTGTCTGGCCCTGCATTCCTGCAGGACATCCACAGCGTGTCCTCCCTCTGCAAGCTCTACTTCCGAGAGCTTCCGAACCCTCTGCTCACCTACCAGCTCTATGGGAAGTTCAGTGTGAGTAAGGGAGCTGGCGGGACGGAGGGGGCCCAGACCTCATCACACCTGCCCACCATCTCAGGAGGCCATGTCAGTGCCTGGGGAGGAGGAGCGTCTGGTGCGGGTGCACGATGTCATCCAGCAGCTGCCCCCACCACATTACAGGTAAACCAGGAGGGGCAGGGCGGGACTTGGTGGGCTCAGGTGCCCCCTCTGCTCCCACCCCCAGGACCCTGGAGTACCTGCTGAGGCACCTGGCCCGCATGGCGAGACACAGTGCCAACACCAGCATGCATGCCCGCAACCTGGCCATTGTCTGGGCACCCAACCTGCTACGGTGAGCTGCTTGCTCGCCTGCCTGCCCCTCAGCACCCAGCCTCCCTCCCGCTCCTCCCACCCAGGTCCATGGAGCTGGAGTCAGTGGGAATGGGTGGCGCGGCGGCGTTCCGGGAAGTTCGGGTGCAGTCGGTGGTGGTGGAGTTTCTGCTCACCCATGTGGACGTCCTGTTCAGCGACACCTTCACCTCCGCCGGCCTCGACCCTGCAGGTATGCCCTCCCACCCCCTGAGGTCCTGGCTAGCTGACAGCTGCCCCCTTTCCACACTCCCCAGGCCGCTGCCTGCTCCCCAGGCCCAAGTCCCTTGCGGGCAGCTGCCCCTCCACCCGCCTGCTGACGCTGGAGGAAGCCCAGGCACGCACCCAGGGCCGGCTGGGGACGCCCACGGAGCCCACAACTCCCAAGGCCCCGGCCTCACCTGCGGAAAGGTGAGTGGGATGCTGGGGGTGGCGAGGGGCAGGGCGAGGGGCAGGTGGAGGCCTGGTTCCTCAGACGGCCTCCTGTTTCTCCCCCAAACCGCAGGAGGAAAGGGGAGAGAGGGGAGAAGCAGCGGAAGCCAGGGGGCAGCAGCTGGAAGACGTTCTTTGCACTGGGCCGGGGCCCCAGTGTCCCTCGAAAGAAGCCCCTGCCCTGGCTGGGGGGCACCCGTGCCCCACCGCAGCCTTCAGGTGAGAGGCTGAGCCATGGGCTGGTGGGCAGCGGAGTGCCCTCCTACCTCTCCCTCTCCTGCAGGCAGCAGACCCGACACCGTCACACTGAGATCTGCCAAGAGCGAGGAGTCTCTGTCATCGCAGGCCAGCGGGGCTGGTGAGCAAGGCGGGCAATTGGGGGGCGCTACCCAGGGATGGTCTCACTGACCCCACCCCTCCAGGCCTCCAGAGGCTGCACAGGCTGCGGCGACCCCACTCCAGCAGCGACGCTTTCCCTGTGGGCCCAGCACCTGCTGGCTCCTGCGAGAGCCTGTCCTCGTCCTCCTCCTCCGAGTCCTCCTCCTCTGAGTCCTCCTCTTCCTCCTCTGAGTCCTCAGCAGCTGGGCTGGGGGCACTCTCTGGGTCTCCCTCACACCGTACCTCAGCCTGGCTAGATGATGGTGATGAGCTGGACTTCAGCCCACCCCGCTGCCTGGAGGGACTCCGGGGGCTGGACTTTGATCCCTTAACCTTCCGCTGCAGCAGCCCCACCCCAGGGGATCCCGCACCTCCCGCCAGCCCAGCACCCCCCGCCCCTGCCTCTGCCTTCCCACCCAGGGTGACCCCCCAGGCCATCTCGCCCCGGGGGCCCACCAGCCCCGCCTCGCCTGCTGCCCTAGACATCTCAGAGCCCCTGGCTGTATCAGTGCCACCCGCTGTCCTAGAACTGCTGGGGGCTGGGGGAGCACCTGCCTCAGCCACCCCAACACCAGCTCTCAGCCCCGGCCGGAGCCTGCGCCCCCATCTCATACCCCTGCTGCTGCGAGGAGCCGAGGCCCCGCTGACTGACGCCTGCCAGCAGGAGATGTGCAGCAAGCTCCGGGGAGCCCAGGGCCCACTCGGTGAGTCCTCAGCCTACCCCACCCCTGTCCCCCCAGCTGAACCCCTCTCCATTCATTTATATAGGTCCTGATATGGAGTCACCACTGCCACCCCCTCCCCTGTCTCTCCTGCGCCCTGGGGGTGCCCCACCCCCGCCCCCTAAGAACCCAGCACGCCTCATGGCCCTGGCCCTGGCTGAGCGGGCTCAGCAGGTGGCCGAGCAACAGAGCCAGCAGGAGTGTGGGGGCACCCCACCTGCTTCCCAATCCCCCTTCCACCGCTCGCTGTCTCTGGAGGTGGGCGGGGAGCCCCTGGGGACCTCAGGGAGTGGGCCACCTCCCAACTCCCTAGCACACCCGGGTGCCTGGGTCCCGGGACCCCCACCCTACTTACCAAGGCAACAAAGTGATGGGAGCCTGCTGAGGAGCCAGCGGCCCATGGGGACCTCAAGGAGGGGACTCCGAGGCCCTGCCCAGGTCAGTGCCCAGCTCAGGGCAGGTGGCGGGGGCAGGGATGCGCCAGAGGCAGCAGCCCAGTCCCCATGTTCTGTCCCCTCACAGGTTCCTACCCCCGGCTTCTTCTCCCCAGCCCCCAGGGAGTGCCTGCCACCCTTCCTCGGGGTCCCCAAGCCAGGCTTGTACCCCCTGGGCCCCCCATCCTTCCAGCCCAGTTCCCCAGCCCCAGTCTGGAGGAGCTCTCTGGGCCCCCCTGCACCACTCGACAGGGGAGAGAACCTGTACTATGAGATCGGGGCAAGTGAGGGGTCCCCCTATTCTGGCCCCACCCGCTCCTGGAGTCCCTTTCGCTCCATGCCCCCCGACAGGCTCAATGCCTCCTACGGCATGCTTGGCCAATCACCCCCACTCCACAGGTCCCCCGACTTCCTGCTCAGCTACCCGCCAGCCCCCTCCTGCTTTCCCCCTGACCACCTTGGCTACTCAGCCCCCCAGCACCCTGCTCGGCGCCCTACACCGCCTGAGCCCCTCTACGTCAACCTAGCTCTAGGGCCCAGGGGTCCCTCACCTGCCTCTTCCTCCTCCTCTTCCCCTCCTGCCCACCCCCGAAGCCGTTCAGATCCCGGTCCCCCAGTCCCCCGCCTTCCCCAGAAACAACGGGCACCCTGGGGACCCCGTACCCCTCATAGGGTGCCGGGTCCCTGGGGCCCTCCTGAGCCTCTCCTGCTCTACAGGGCAGCCCCGCCAGCCTACGGAAGGGGGGGCGAGCTCCACCGAGGGTCCTTGTACAGAAATGGAGGGCAAAGAGGGGAGGGGGCTGGTCCCCCACCCCCTTACCCCACTCCCAGCTGGTCCCTCCACTCTGAGGGCCAGACCCGAAGCTACTGCTGAGCACCAGCTGGGAGGGGCCGTCCTTCCTTCCCTTCACCCTCACTGGATCTTGGCCCAACCAAATCCCTTGTTTTGTATTTTCTTGAACCCCGACCACTACCCCAGGTTTCTAACTTTGTAACTTGCTTCTGATGTGGGTCCCTAACCTATAATCTCAGCTTCCCTACCCTGGACTGAAGGGTCTGCCCATCCCCCCACCACCCTCCATCCTGGGGGCCCTCGCACAAATCTGGGGTGGGAGGGGCTAGGCTGACCCCATCCTCCTCTCCCTCCAGGAGCCCCCAGCATGTCCTGACCTGTGCACGGGGATGGGGGGACAACTCCTACCCTTCTTTCCCCACATGCCCCACTAAACCATCTGACAACATTAATGAATAAAATGGTGAAAATGTGGCTGCTGAAGTCGTTCTGGGGCCAAACTCAGT